ATTGTGTTAAAAAACATGAGTTAAAAAAAGAAAGTAGAAAGTTCTAAAATAAGCTGTAGTTATCAAATTGAAAAAACATTTTGTCTTCTGTGAAAAAATTAAATGCACAGGTTTTTCTAGTCCATACCTACTTTATCTTAATTGACGTCTATAGAAAATATTCCTTGCTTAATCATTTTAAAAGTAAAGATAACTTTACTGAATTGAATTTAATAGATTTTTGAAGTGAAAGAAGACCAATTGTGTTTCTAAGTTTTATGAAGGAGGGCTTAGACATCACACTGTCAATAGATCTTTTGATTTCATTTTGAATCTTTGCATATTCTTTCTAATTTTTAAGTTCTAACATTTTGTTTATGGCTTTTTGGGGGGTTTTCATTGCAGGATGACGATGACTATTCATCATCTACGAGTTTGCTTGGTCAGAAGAAGCCAGGATATCATGCCCCTGTGGCATTGCTTAATGATATACCACAGTCAACAGAACAGGTGATCTTTCATTTTAAAAGCATAGTTTATTCAGCTAAAGAAAAGTGAATGTCTGAGTTCCCATAGAAATCCATAAATTTTAGGATGCTTTAAGGATAATTATAAATAATAACTTATTTTGTAAAGGTGTAATCTTTTTCTTTTTGACACAAGGTTTTGCTGTCTTGCTCAGGCTGATCCCAAACTCCTGGGCTCAAGGATTCCTCCTGTCTCAACCTCCCAAGTAGTTGAGATTATACACACAGGCTGTCATGCCTGGCTGTAATCATTTAATGAAGCATTGAACTATGGAAATGTGGATATGTATATTACCTTGTTTCCATGTGCCTTATTTTTTTATATTTAACATTTATCTGTGAAACGGTACAGAATATTAGTAGGCATGTATTAAACATTTGTGCTTTATGGTGTTCTGATTTTTGTTTATGATATTCTGTTTTGTTATTTTAATAAAGTGGATATTAAGTGAGACATACCTCTTTTCAGTATGATCCATTTGCTGAGCACAGACCTCCAAAGATTGCAGACCGGGAAGATGAATACAAAAAGCATAGGCGGACCATGATAATTTCCCCAGAGCGTCTTGATCCTTTTGCAGATGGTAATTCTTTCCCACTTTTCTATAAGTATTCACTTCATCTTTATAATGCAAGTTTTCTTTCCAGGTAGAAGGACAAGAAAAAAATGAGCCAATGCCATAGAAACGCAAAGGGTTAAAGGTTTTACTTTTACTTTTGTTTTGGGTACGCTTTCTATACTTGGATCAAATGTATTTTTCTGCTCAAAATACTTTCAAATTATTGAAAGTTTTCATTCCAAATCCTAGATTTTTAGGATTGTTACCCTTGAGAAACTGTTTCTCACACTAGAGCTCCCCCCATAGTGCTCTAAATATAGCTTAGTAAAGGCACCTACTTTGCTCTAAGCATACTTAAAGTTAAAACAAAAGTATGTATACGAAGAGTTTGATATTTTTAATAGTTGGAGTCTGTTTTGCTAATTTTAGTGTGCAAGTCAGCACAAGGGGCATAGTGAGCCTGATGGAAGCTTTCCTCAGGTGAGTGAGTTTCACAATCAAAATTAGGTGCCTGTTTCTTAAAATTAGATTCTGCTGCAGGTTTACATACTAGACTTTTCAGCCTGCATGAATTAGTAGGGATATTCTTTTTTTACTTGCATAATTGTAATTGATTTAAACATGTATGCCAGAATTCACAGGCCCATACTAACTGTCCTTAATTTCTTTCCTACAGCAGTACTGCTATATGCCAGTCCTGTCTGCATTCTTAAGGGTGCAGTTCAACACATCCTCTCTAGATTATGGTGAAAAAGTATTCCAAAGGAAGTCTTATCAGAGCTAGTGTCAGAAAGAATGACACTACCAATTGGGCATGATCTTCAGCATAGGAAATGTCTTAGAATTTTATTATTTTTTCCTAAATTGTGATGCTATACTACTTGTATAGCTAGTTACCACATTTCTAAAGCATAGTGTGCCTCTGTGAATCTTGTTATATACTGTTTGGGCTTCTGTAAGATATTTTGAAGTTTGAAAAGCAAATACTGAAACTTTAACCAAGAGACTGACACATCTCTTTGTACACCACGTTGCTTCTGTGTGCATCATAATAACTGGTAGAAGTAATATATTTAAAGTAATATGTTTCCAGTTTTAATTTATGCTTTCTAAGAAATAAAAATATGTTTTCTGGGTCAACAAAACTTAAAGCATGAAGCCCTTTTTAGTAACGTGACATCAGAATAAGATTATAGGTATATTTTTAAAATCAGATTTTCTAAACTACAATTGTTTTAGAACACTGTATGAAGAACTTATCTAGTCATAGTTATTTGTAGTCAGGATTTTAACAGCTTGCAACAGGTAATGTTTTGAATATAAATATCTTTCCAAAGTGTTACTAATGGTAAAGAGATAATTTTCTAGGCTTCTATTCTGCTGCTTGAAGTCAGAACTGCTGATGGAGACAAAGGCACGAAAGTGTACGTATTCCGGATTAGCAACCCAGGAACCCATCACTTCTGAAGACTCTAAACTGTGCTGTCATTTTGTTTTTATATGCATTAAAATATTTGTTTTAAACTGCTGTAGATGTTTGTGTTCAAACAGGTTAAATTGATCAGCAAACTCAATAAAAAGTAAGATGTATAATTATTAAAGTTTTCCATCAAAAAATAATTTAAATGATTATGGAATAACATAATATTTAGAGCAGGGCAGATAAATCAGTTGAACCTGCTTATTTTTTATTTATTGTACTCTTTTTCCTGTTGCTGTTCTTTTCTGCAGGAGGGAAAACCCCTGATCCTAAAATGAATGCTAGGACTTACATGGATGTAATGCGAGAACAACACTTGACTAAAGAAGAAGTATGTAAACCTGTCTCCTGTTTTAATGGTTGTTTTAAAGGTAAATACTCACTGTTTTTTTCAGCGAGAAATTAGGCAACAGCTAGCAGAAAAAGCTAAAGCTGGAGAACTAAAAGTCGTCAATGGAGCAGCAGCGTCCCAGCCTCCATCAAAACGAAAACGGCGTTGGGATCAAACAGCTGATCAGACTCCTGGTGCCACTCCCAAAAAACTATCAAGTTGGGATCAGGCAGAGGTAATTTCTTTTTGTTTTTTGTTATTACTGTTTGTGTGAAATAAAATTTTTTTGCTTTTTTAAGACCCCTGGGCATACTCCTTCCTTAAGATGGGATGAGACACCAGGTCGTGCAAAGGGAAGCGAGACTCCTGGAGCAACCCCAGGCTCAAAAATATGGGATCCTACACCTAGCCACACACCAGCGGGAGCTGCTACTCCTGGACGAGGTGATACACCAGGCCATGCGACACCAGGCCATGGAGGCGCAACTTCCAGTGCTCGTAAAAACAGATGGGATGAAACCCCCAAAACAGAGAGAGGTACTTCTAGTGGAGTATGGGTGTGTGGGTGAATTGTGGTTTTACTCACTCTTTCTTTTTAAAGATACTCCTGGGCATGGAAGTGGATGGGCTGAGACTCCTCGAACAGATCGAGGTGGAGATTCTATTGGTGAAACACCGACTCCTGGAGCCAGTAAAAGAAAATCACGGTGGGATGAAACACCAGCTAGTCAGATGGGTGGAAGCACTCCAGTTCTGACCCCTGGAAAGACACCAATTGGCACACCAGCCATGAACATGGCTACCCCTACTCCAGGTAGAACTGTCTCATTGGACATAATTGTTTTTTAGATTATATAAAAATTTGCTTTTCTTGGTAGGTCACATAATGAGTATGACTCCTGAACAGCTTCAGGCTTGGCGGTGGGAAAGAGAAATTGATGAGAGAAATCGCCCACTTTCTGATGAGGAATTAGATGCTATGTTCCCAGAAGGATATAAGGTAGTACATCAAATTTGAATGAGGTGGTATTTAAAATCCTAAACTGTCTTATAACTTTTATTAGGTACTTCCTCCTCCAGCTGGTTATGTTCCTATTCGAACTCCAGCTCGAAAGCTGACAGCTACTCCAACACCTTTGGGTGGTATGACTGGTTTCCACATGCAAACTGAAGATCGAACTATGAAAAGTGTTAATGACCAGCCATCTGGAAATCTTCCATTTTTAAAACCTGATGATATTCAATACTTTGATAAACTATTGGTAAGTGATACTAGCAGAAATAAACTATTAATCTTCCCTTAACATTTTTTTCTTTTTACTATAGGTTGATGTTGATGAATCAACACTTAGTCCAGAAGAGCAAAAAGAGAGAAAAATAATGAAGTTGCTTTTAAAAATTAAGAATGGAACACCACCAATGAGAAAGGTAAGTCCCAGTTTGTTAAATTGTCATGTTTGAACCACACCTATTACTCTGCTCTTTTTCCCAGGCTGCATTGCGTCAGATTACTGATAAAGCTCGTGAATTTGGAGCTGGTCCTTTGTTTAATCAGATTCTTCCTCTGCTGATGTCTCCTACACTTGAGGATCAAGAGCGTCATTTACTTGTGAAAGTTATTGATAGGATACTGTACAAACTTGATGACTTAGTTCGTCCATATGTGCATAAGGTTTGTTCTCCTTAATAGTGTTTCTGATAGTTAAGTGTAGCTTCTTCTCTTTTCTCTTTTTCAGATCCTCGTGGTCATTGAACCGCTATTGATTGATGAAGATTACTATGCTAGAGTGGAAGGCCGAGAGATCATTTCTAATTTGGCAAAGGTATTTACATTTAATTTCTAGAGAAGAAAATTTCATGACTGTCCTTTCTTTGTTTACATTTTAGGCTGCTGGTCTGGCTACTATGATCTCTACCATGAGACCTGATATAGATAACATGGATGAGTATGTCCGTAACACAACAGCTAGAGCTTTTGCTGTTGTAGCCTCTGCCCTGGGCATTCCTTCTTTATTGCCCTTCTTAAAAGCTGTGTGCAAAAGCAAGAAGTCCTGGCAAGCGAGACACACTGGTATTAAGATTGTACAACAGATAGCTATTCTTATGGGCTGTGCCATCTTGCCACATCTTAGAAGTTTAGTTGAAATCATTGAACATGGTAAGTTGTAATGTAACTTTGTCTTTTTTTTTGGCATAGTTAAAACCTGTGTTTGGTTTTGTAGGTCTTGTGGATGAGCAGCAGAAAGTTCGGACCATCAGTGCTTTGGCCATTGCTGCCTTGGCTGAAGCAGCAACTCCTTATGGTATCGAATCTTTTGATTCTGTGTTAAAGCCTTTATGGAAGGGTATCCGCCAACACAGAGGAAAGGTAAATCCACCAATTACCTTTTGATTTATCTTCTAAAGTACATATATTTTTTATTTAAAAATAGGGTTTGGCTGCTTTCTTGAAGGCTATTGGGTATCTTATTCCTCTTATGGATGCAGAATATGCCAACTACTATACTAGAGAAGTGATGTTAATCCTTATTCGAGAATTCCAGTCTCCTGATGAGGAAATGAAAAAAATTGTGCTGAAGGTAATTATTCCAGATTTGTTAATGTAAACTGGTGATTTATTATTACTATTTCTTAACCTTTTAGGTGGTAAAACAGTGTTGTGGGACAGATGGTGTAGAAGCAAACTACATTAAAACAGAGATTCTTCCTCCCTTTTTTAAACACTTCTGGCAGCACAGGATGGCTTTGGATAGAAGAAATTACCGACAGGTAAGCTTTTATTGTAAAAGAATATTCTCAAATAAAAGGTTTTTTGTTTTTCTGTTCTTTTTAGTTAGTTGATACTACTGTGGAGTTGGCAAACAAAGTAGGTGCAGCAGAAATTATATCCAGGATTGTGGATGATCTGAAAGATGAAGCCGAACAGTACAGAAAAATGGTGATGGAGACAATTGAGAAAATTATGGGTAATTTGGGAGCAGCAGATATTGATCATAAACTTGAAGAACAACTGATTGATGGTATTCTTTATGCTTTCCAAGAACAGACTACAGAGGTAATGAAAACTATTATGGCACATTGCTACTAGAATATGTCTTTTTTTTAAATTTATTTTTTAGGACTCAGTAATGTTGAACGGCTTTGGCACAGTGGTTAATGCTCTTGGCAAACGAGTCAAACCATACTTGCCTCAGATCTGTGGTACAGTTTTGTGGCGTTTAAATAACAAATCTGCTAAAGTTAGGCAACAGGCAGCTGACTTGATTTCTCGAACTGCTGTTGTCATGAAGACTTGTCAAGAGGTAAACTTTTGCATCAAATTCTTACTTCTTCCGTAACATTTTAACATTATTTGTTTTATTATAGGAAAAATTGATGGGACACTTGGGTGTTGTATTGTATGAGTATTTGGGTGAAGAGTACCCTGAAGTATTGGGCAGCATTCTTGGAGCACTGAAGGCCATTGTAAATGTCATAGGTATGGAATTTGCTGGTTACATAAGACTTTTTATGTTGATAGTTTATTGACTTCTATTAAATAGGTATGCATAAGATGACTCCACCAATTAAAGATCTGCTGCCTAGACTCACCCCCATCTTAAAGAACAGACATGAAAAAGTACAAGAGAATTGTATTGATCTTGTTGGTCGTATTGCTGACAGGTAAGCAGATTACCCACACATTTTTATAAGCAACAATAATTAATATGTGTATTTTTTAAATTAGGGGAGCTGAATATGTATCTGCAAGAGAGTGGATGAGGATTTGCTTTGAGCTTTTAGAGCTCTTAAAAGCCCACAAAAAGGCTATTCGTAGAGCCACAGTCAACACATTTGGTTATATTGCAAAGGCCATTGGGTGAGTGTTATTTACTTCCATTAAAAAAAAATTAACAGCTTGTTGACCCATTTGTTTTTTTCAGCCCTCATGATGTATTGGCTACACTTCTGAACAACCTCAAAGTTCAAGAAAGGCAGAACAGAGTTTGTACCACTGTAGCAATAGCTATTGTTGCAGAAACATGTTCACCCTTTACAGTACTCCCTGCCTTAATGAATGAATACAGAGTTCCTGAACTGAATGTTCAAAATGGAGTGTTAAAATCGCTTTCCTTCTTGTTTGAATATATTGGTGAAATGGGAAAAGACTACATTTATGCCGTAACACCGTTACTTGAAGATGCTTTAATGGATAGGTAAGTGACTTGAACTAAATACAAGAAAATAAATCTTAAAGGACTTTTTTCCCTTCCGTTGTAGAGACCTTGTACACAGACAGACGGCTAGTGCAGTGGTACAGCACATGTCACTTGGGGTTTATGGATTTGGTTGTGAAGATTCGCTGAATCACTTGTTGAACTATGTATGGCCCAATGTATTTGAGACATCTCCTCATGTAATTCAGGCAGTTATGGGAGCCCTAGAGGGCCTGAGAGTTGCTATTGGACCATGTAGAATGTTGCAATATTGTTTACAGGTAAGTTAAAGATTTTTTTTTTAATCGGTGATATTGAAATAATGTAACCGTTCAATTATTTTAGGGTCTGTTTCACCCAGCCCGGAAAGTCAGAGATGTATATTGGAAAATTTACAACTCCATCTACATTGGTTCCCAGGACGCTCTCATAGCACATTACCCAAGAATCTACAACGATGATAAGAACACCTATATTCGTTATGAACTTGACTATATCTTATAATTTTATTGTTTATTTTGTGTTTAATGCACAGCTACTTCACACCTTAAACTTGCTTTGATTTGGTGATGTAAACTTTTAAACATTGCAGATCAGTGTAGAACTGGTCATAGAGGAAGAGCTAGAAATCCAGTAGCATGATTTTTAAATAACCTGTCTTTGTTTTTGATGTTAAACAGTAAATGCCAGTAGTGACCAAGAACACAGTGATTATATACACTATACTGGAGGGATTTCATTTTTAATTCATCTTTATGAAGATTTAGAACTCATTCCTTGTGTTTAAAGGGAATGTTTAATTGAGAAATAAACATTTGTGTACAAAATGCTAATTTGTGTGTGTTTTTTGAACATGACTTGTAAAATGCGGAACTTTGATAAAGTATTGGTTTATGTGGAATAAGTGGCTTAATTTCATTTTCTGTCACATGGTTTATAGAAAGTAGTTAGCTGAATAAAAACTATATAAAGTGATGGCATCTTTGTCAAAATTCCATTGTTGTGTTAATAATGACAGCAAGAAGAGTAGCCTCAGGGGATGTTCCCCTCAAACTAGCACAACCATTCCATCATCGTAGAAAAGTAGCACTTTTGCTAAACTGTCTTGAATATTTTGTACTTACATAGCGCCTTTCATCTCTTGATTTCTCAAAATGCTTTATGAACACATTTAAAGAAAGTGGTTTAAGTCTTGTCCAACACTTGACAGGTCTGCTGTGTTTAGCAAGTGAGGAATTTAACTTTACTTCAAAACTGCTTTCTGCCTATTAGGAGTGAGGATACCTAAGTAATGCTGATAGAACAGGACAATGTTGGGCTTTTCTCCATGTTATAAGCCACTACTCAGCAATGCATCAGTAAATACCTATTCACCCACTGTATGCCAGCCACTGTGCTTATATGCAGGGGATGCAAAGGTGCATGAGACCTGCCCTCTACCTTTAAGAACAGTATAATGGAGAAGGGGAGACAAACCTTGTGACAGATTCCTTATGTACTGTGATAATACACAGTGGCAGCAGCTAAAATGTCTAGGTTTGCTTAGCTTTGTATTCAGTAATAATAAGTTGATCTAAGAGTTCAGCATAAACTGAATGAAATGCCATTTAATGGTAGAGGAACCAAGCATTAAGGCAGTACTACACTTAATTTTTTAAGCAAATATGTAAAGTATATTTTCAAACTTTTCTAATGTTATGGCCCCAAATTTCTTAGTTTTGGCCTTTTTACTACCTATACTATTTTTACTGTTTTGTTTTGTCTCCATGTGGTAGTACTTCTGTGAACTCTAAAGGGAAAAAAAATTCTGCAAGCAGCATTAGTATATAACTACTACTGTAAGTAAAACTGCCTATTGACACTTTAGGAGTTCCTGCTTCAGAAGCTTAGTTAAGAAACAGCTTGTGGCCGGGTGTGGTGGCTCATGCCTGTAATCCCAGCACTTTGGGAGGCTGAGGCGGGCGGATCACGAGGTCAGGAGATCGAGACCATCCTGGCTAACGCGGTGAAGTCCCGTCTACTAAAAATACAAAAATTAGCCAGGCGTGGTGGCGGGCGCCTGTAGTCCCAGCTACTAGGGAGGCTGAGGCAGGAGAATGGCTTGAACCCGGGAGGCGGAGCTTGCAGTGAGCCGAGATAGCGCTGCTACACTCCAGCCTGGGCGACAGAGACTCCGTCTCAAAAAAAAAAAAAAAATTGACTTTCAACAAATTGATAGTGAGCATTAAGGGTTTCCAAGTTGGATTTGTAACTCCTCATCATTCCTTGTATGACAACTTTCTGAATATATGTCACTATGTAGTAAAATTAAACACTCCAAACTCATCTTTCTGTTGTTAGAAGTTTTCAGCGGTACTTCCATGCAACTTTAAATCTCACTGCTCTCTATGGTTGATGTCAAATGACCTTCAGTAATGACTGAGAATTGAATACAAATAGATTACAAAGCCAAAATTTGATGTTAAATGACTCAGGAAATTTTAGTTGTATTTTCAATTCAAGTACTTAGTAGCCTACGTTTGCTTGGCCTCTGGTTCTTTATGGAAAATAGGCTTTGTAGTGGCATTGTGGAGCAAAGGAGACTGTTACACCTTAATTAACTTTTTTTACTGATGCAAATAATTTGAGGATAGAGAGGAGGGAAGTAGTGAAAGCTATGACCTAAAACATTGGGACCAAATAGAGGCTCACAGATATTTGGATTATTTTATGTGCTTATTATTAAATAAGGAAAGCATTTTGTGATATGTGGAAGACGCTATGTGAAGTTTTACCTATCTTCTCAAAGACCTTTTCTTTTGTATTTTCTTTTGGTGTTTCTTAAAGCCAAACAAAGAAATGTTCTTAAGGAGACAGGGTGGGTTTTTCTGTGGGCCTTTGTTGGTTTTTCTGTGGGCCATCGCCCTCTAATGGAATTGATCTCTGGCTGTTTGATTTTTTTCATATTGTATTTTTAAAATTTGTTGTACAGTGCCCTGTGAGCACCAAGTACCACTAGATGAATAAAACGTATTATATCTAAAGTCTTAGTAGACCAATTTTTAATCTTAGTTGA